TGAGACCCCGTCTCACTCTATCACTCAGGCTGGAGTGCAGTCACTGAAGCCTCAACCTCCCTGGCTCAAACAATCCTCCCAACTCAGCCTCCTGAGTAGCTGGGACTACAGGCGTGCCACTACGCCCGGCTAGTTTTTTTGATTTTCAGTAGAGACAGGTTATCGCCATGTGATCCAGTCTGGTCTGGAACTCCTGGGCTCAAGCGGATCGATCCTCCCCTCTCGGCCTCTCAGAGTGCTGGGATTACAGGTGTGAGTCACCGTGCCCCCAGCCTGTATTCTATTTCTTCTTCTTCCTCTTTTTTTTTTTTTTTTTTTCTTTGAGAGAGATTCTCCCTCTGTCGCCCAGGCTGGAATGCAGAGGCAAGATCGCGGCTCACTGCCACCTCCCGTCTACTGGGTTCAAGCGATTCTCCTGCCTCGGCCTCCCGAGTAGCTGGGATTACAGGCGCCTGCCACCACGCCCAGCTAATTTTTGTACTTTTAGCAGAGAAGGGGTTTCACCATGTCGCCCAGGCTTGTCTGGAGCTCCTGGGCTCAAGTGACCCTCCTGCCTCGGCCTCTCAAAGCGCTGGGATTAGACACAAGCCACCACGCCCAGCCTGTATTTTATTTTTTAAGGGCGGGCGCCCTCTTCTGTTTTATAAAAGGAACAGTCGAATTCCTACTGGAAGCGACGCGCGCAGAGGGGAAGGCTTTGTAGACGCCGGCTCGGGTCTGGAATTTAAAGAACTAAATTTCGATGGGTGAAGACAGTGGGAAAGGGCGGTGGCATGATCCTCGTTTTACAGACTAGGAAGTCGAGCCTCACGGGAGTGACGGGGCTTCTCCGCAGGCTCCGCGAAGAAAGCAAGGCTGGGAGGACCCAGACGAACGGCCACAACAGCCTCAGCGGCCACGACAGCCTCAGCCGCCAACTCATGTCAGCCGGCAGAGAGTGCAGGAAGCGGGCAGCTACAGCTCCGCTGGGGCGTGGCCTTCTGACGCACCGTCACGGTTCCCTCTGTGGCCGCCCATTGGCTCCCTCTTACCGCCCTTTTCCGGGGCAAGGGAAGCTAGTAGCGGAGCCGGAAGTGAGGCACCCTCGGGCTCGAGACAGCGGCGACGTTTAAAGCTGAGCGACCCAGTGCCACTGGAGACGGTCAGCTTCTCCACTCAGGCTCCTCCAGCCCGAGCCAGAAGACCCCCTCCCCCAGAATTCTGGGGGCCGATGGAAGGGAGCCGAGTCAGATCGCGAGGTACCCAGAGCCGACAGACCGGAGCGACAGGGAGTTGCCAGAAGCCCCGCCCCTAGGAGTGATCGGAAAGCCTCACCCATCCGGGTGAGGAACCCGGAGGGACCGCCTCCGGGCGGAGCCCGCCGACCATGGCTACGCCCCTGGTGGCGGGTCCCGCAGCTCTACGCTTCGCCGCCGCGGCTAGCTGGCAGGTTGTGCGCGGACGCTGCGTGGAACATTTTCCGCGAGTACTGGAGTTTCTGCGATCTCTGCGCGCTGTTGCCCCTGGCTTGGTTCGCTACCGGCACCACGAACGCCTTTGTATGGGCCTAAAGGCCAAGGTATTGGAGCAAGTAGGACCTGGAAGGGGAAAGAAGTGGGGATTCTGAATTCAGTACCGTACAGGTGGTGGTGGAGCTGATCCTGCAGGGCCGGCCTTGGGCCCAAGTCCTGAAAGCCCTGAATCACCACTTTCCAGAATCTGGACCTATAGTGCGGGATCCCAAGGCTGTGAGTAATCCCCGGAACAAGCCCTGACCCCAGCTAACTTCTCTGTCTTCTGTATCCTCAACAGACAAAGCAGGATCTGAGGAAGATTTTGGAGGCACAGGAAACTTTTTACCAGCAGGTGAAGCAGCTGTCAGAGGCTCCTGTGGATTTGGCCTCGAAGCTGCAGGTGAGACTGGTTTGAAGGCTATTATGTGGCTAACCCACTTTTGACCTAATCTCCCCTGCTGTAGGAACTTGAACAAGAGTATGGGGAACCCTTTCTGGCTGCCATGGAAAAGCTGCTTTTTGAGTACTTGTGTCAGCTGGAGAAAGCACTGCCTACACCGCAGGCACAGCAGGTTTCGCTGGGGCAAAACATGTAAGGGCAGAGTGTGGTCTTCATACCTCTGTCCCTGCCCACAGCTTCAGGATGTGCTGAGTTGGATGCAGCCTGGAGTCTCTATCACCTCTTCTCTTGCCTGGAGACAATATGGTGTGGACATGGGGTGGCTGCTTCCAGGTACTAGGAATTTGGAGGTGTAGTGTTTAGCCCTCTTTATAAGGGGCCTCATTTTCTTTTTCAGAGTGCTCTGTTACTGACTCAGTGAACCTGGCTGAGCCCATGGAACAGAATCCTCCTCAGCAACAAAGACTAGCACTCCACAATCCCCTGCCAAAAGCCAAGCCTGGCACACATCTTCCTCAGGGACCATCTTCAAGGACGCACCCAGAACCTCTAGCTGGCCGACACTTCAATCTGGCCCCTCTAGGCCGACGAAGAGTTCAGTCCCAATGGGCCTCCACTAGGGGAGGCCATAAGGAGCGCCCCACAGTCATGCTGTTTCCCTTTAGGAATCTCGGCTCACCAACCCAGGTCATATCTAAGCCTGAGAGCAAGGAAGAACATGCGATATACACAGCAGACCTAGCCATGGGCACAAGAGCAGCCTCCACTGGGAAGTCTAAGAGTCCATGCCAGACCCTGGGGGGAAGGGCTCTGAAGGAGAACCCAGTTGACTTGCCTGCCACAGAGCAAAAGGAGTGAGTGGAACAGAGTTGCTTCTTACTAGGAGCACATTCTTTGCCTGCCTTCCCTTCATCCTATCCTCTTTGCTTGCTCTCACCTCAGGAATTGCTTGGATTGCTACATGGACCCCCTGAGACTATCATTATTACCTCCTAGGGCCAGGAAGCCAGGTAGGTAGTCTGAGTCAGGATTGGATCAACAGCCTCCTCTCTTGGGGACTCTCAAGAGCCTGTGTTCATCTAGAAGTAGTAGTTTGATTCTGGTTTCCCTCCTACAGTGTGTCCTCCGTCTCTGTGCAGCTCCGTCATTACCATAGGGGACTTGGTTTTAGACTCTGATGAGGAAGAAAATGGCCAGGGGGAAGGAAAGGTGAGTGGGAAGGAGCAGAAAGCTGGGAAAGGGGATGGGTAGAACAAGACTGAGAAATCCACATGCTTCAGAATTCAGAGGGTTCAGGGAATGGTTTCGGATAGTAGGCTCTCCCTGCTCCCTTCTCTACAGGAATCTCTGGAAAACTATCAGAAGACAAAGTTTGACACCTTGATACCCACTCTCTGTGAATACCTACCCCCTTCTGGCCACGGTGCCATACCTGTTTCTTCCTGTGACTGTAGAGACAGTTCTAGACCTTTGTGATAGAACTAAAATGCTCTCTGTACTCTAGTCTCCTGCCTCCTCAGCTCTGCAAGTAGTTTAGTAGGAATGAAGTGGAAGTCCAGGCTTGGATTGCCTAACTACACTGCTAAAAATATTTGTAATCCTTAATAATTAAACTTTGGATTTGTTAAAATACTGCCTTGATGTGAAGGAGGGGAATTAAGGTTT